CAACAACCCTACGTAGTGGGCATTTTAATACCATTTTAATGGATAAACAATCTTATGGTTCAAAAAGTAAAAGATGTAACGAAATCTACTTCTTACTGCGGTACAATTATCATCCCCATTTCACACGAGGAGAAACTGAGGTAAATGAATGGTAAACCAACTTGCTTGGGCACAAGTGAGAGGTAGCAGAACTGGGCTTGTTATTGACACACAGAAATGTTACCATCTGATAATTAAACCTTTCTTTTTCTAAACAAAACTGCAAGTGCCTACAAATGGGGCTGTTTAATAAAAGGCCTCACTTATCAGGTGGGCTCAGTCGGTGACCCTCCTCATCCTCCAGCCTCTTGGGGAGGCCAGGTGTTTGCGCTCCCCAGCACCTATACAAAGCCAGCTTTCATTTTTTCGTTTCTTTTTTTTTTTTTTTTTTTTTTTTGAGACAGAGTCTCCCTCTGTCCCGCAGGCTGGAGTGCAGTGGCGATCTCGGGTCACTGCAACCTCCGCCTCCTGGGTTCAAGGGATTCTGCTGCCTCAGCCTCCTGAGTAGCTGAGACTACAGGCGCCTGCCACCACGCCCGGCCAATTTTTCTATTGGTAGTAGAGATGGGGTTTTACCATGTTGGCCAGGATAGTCTTGATCTCCTGACCTCGTGATCCACCTGCCTTGGCCTCCCAAATGCTGGGATTACAGGCGCGAGCCACTGCGCGCGGCCAAAGCCAGCTTTCTTTTGCAGGGGCTGAGACCTGGCACCAAGAGGAAACCCAACAAAAGACGAGGGGCCCGGGCCCGGCAGCCGCTGAAGTTTGTAGGCCCGGAGCGTGTGGCACCATCTGCTCTTGCGACCAGTGCCCTAGGATAGAGCTTCAGCGCGACCAGTCCAAAGGAGAGTGGCGGAGCCTCCTCGGCCTTTCCAAGAGGAAACAGCTCAGGCCCCCAGGCCACGAAACCTTGTCACTCGCTGGAAGCGCGAGCCAAGCCCCGCCCCCGCGAGCCGCCTCTTCCGCTCGCGCTGGGGTGGGGTTTACGCTGCCGCCGGCATCCGCTCGGACGCGGCCACGTTGTCTTGCGCGCTTTGCCCGCCTGGCCCTGGGACTCTGACCCTCGGCTACCCTTTCCTGCCCCACTAGCGTGGCCGCGAGCCTCGGTGAGCCGGCCGTATTCCCGCTCTCGCTTAGGGGGCACAGGCGCAGGCATCGGCCCGGCCACTCCAAGCCTTCGGTGCGCGGGCGCGTCTGGGATACGGGCCCGGGAGGCGCCGCCCTCCGTCCGCCCGGTGCCTCTCAGGAACAGCGAACCGGAGAGAGCGCCGGAGAGTTGGGCTCAGTGCAGAGCTCGGCGCCGGGGCCCATGCCCGTGCGCCCCCGCAGGCCGGCGCCATGGCCTCCGGGAGTGTGGCCGAGTGCCTGCAGCAGGAGACCACCTGCCCCGTGTGCCTGCAGTACTTCGCAGAGCCCATGATGCTCGACTGCGGCCATAACATCTGTTGCGCGTGCCTCGCCCGCTGCTGGGGCACGGCAGAGACTAACGTGTCGTGCCCGCAGTGCCGGGAGACCTTCCCGCAGAGGCACATGCGGCCCAACCGGCACCTGGCCAACGTGACCCAACTGGTAAAGCAGCTGCGCACCGAGCGGCCGTCGGGGCCCGGCGGCGAGATGGGCGTGTGCGAGAAGCACCGCGAGCCCCTGAAGCTGTACTGCGAGGAGGACCAGATGCCCATCTGCGTGGTGTGCGACCGCTCCCGCGAGCACCGCGGCCACAGCGTGCTGCCGCTCGAGGAGGCGGTGGAGGGCTTCAAGGTGAGGGCGCGGATCCGGGAGGGCGGGAGCGCTTTGAACTGCCCATCTGTTTTGCTTTTCTCAGGAGCAAATCCAGAACCAGCTCGACCATTTAAAAAGAGTGAAAGATTTAAAGAAGAGACGTCGGGCCCAGGGGGAACAGGCACGAGCTGAACTCTTGGTAAGGGTTGTTGGAATTCACAGTTGGTTCTGCTCTTTACTGCCTTTCCCTGTCGTCTGCATAGAGCCTAACCCAGATGGAGAGGGAGAAGATTGTTTGGGAGTTTGAGCAGCTGTATCACTCCTTAAAGGAGCATGAGTATCGCCTCCTGGCCCGCCTTGAGGAGCTAGACTTGGCCATCTACAATAGCATCAATGGTGCCATCACCCAGTTCTCTTGCAACATCTCCCACCTCAGCAGCCTGATCGCTCAGCTAGAAGAGAAGCAGCAGCAGCCCACCAGGGAGCTCCTGCAGGTAAGGCTTGCAGAGCCCTGCTAGAGCAGCACC